CTGGATGTGGTGGCTAGCATTCATATTTCCAAGATGACTGTCCAGAGGATATGCATCAAACTGGTCCTGGCGCTGATTTATAACCTAGTGGGCATACCCATTGCTGCAGGAGCAAGCTTTCCAGATGAGTTGAAGATATGTGCATGGGCGGGAGATGATGACTTATTGCAGGGCAAGGCGTCATCCGTGTTGAAGGAGTGCCAGTGTTTCAGAAATGGACACAGAGCAGGTAAGTTTGATGGACAGGTAAGAGAATCACTCTCTATGTGCCAGCACTGTTCTAAGAGTCCTGGATCTTCTGGGGATGAGATTAGCGTTTTTCAGTTGTACATGGGACAGCTGAGGCTCATGCTAGGGAGTGGTGAGCCCTTTCCTGGAAGAAGTTAATCTAAAAAGCATAATCTGTCTCATTTGGGAGGAGCTAAATAAATATCTCTTCAATGAAGCAAAGGTCAATCAGAAAATTTGTATTTTAGCTATAAAATTACCTATCAGAATTTACCATAGGGCATAATCTTAGTCAAGCACCCAAATTCATTATTTCAGCCACAGATACTGAAACACCAAAGGGATAAGGGGGCAGGTATTTCAGTTAGCTACTGCTGCATAACAAATGACCCCAAAGCTTAGTGACTTAAAACAATGATTTGTTATTCCTTATCATTCTGTCAGCTGGGAGGTTCTTCTGCCCGCCCCACCTGGGGTCATGCACAAGGCTACATTTAGCTAGGGTGTCAGCTTGGGATGGGCATAGCTGGGATGCTGGGTCACCTGAGTCTTTCTCACCATGTGGTACTGTTTTAAAATATAGGTTTTAGCGCTTCCTCAGGATGTAAAGTGTAACAAAGGTACCGGGGTGGGCAGTGTGGGTCTGTGAGGCCTACGGGTGCCCGCGTCCCCTAACTCCCCCCGCAGCCGGCTCCGCAGTGGTACGCTCCGGTTGCCCGTTAGGGATTCAGGTTCCAAACGGAATGCTGCGTCTTCTCCAGCGTTTGTTGTGGCCGAGGTTACTGCAGCAACCGCCAGAGCAGCCTTGGCGCTACGGAGGAGCCTAGGGCTAACCCTCAGCCATACCTGGGGCTGGTCCTGGAGTTGCTACGCAGGGTTGTGGCAGCACTGACTGAAGGTATGAGACCCGATTCTCATCCTTATGGTTTTCCATGGGAATTGGTGATACGTGCAGCTGTTGCTGGATTTTTTGCTGTTCTCTTCTTGTGGAGAAGTTTTAGATCAGTTACGAGTCGGCTTTATGTGAGAAGAGAGAAAAAGTTTGCTGTGGCACTTTCTGGACTAATTGAAGAAAAATGTAAACTACTTGAAAAATTTAGCCTTGTTCAAAAAGAGTATGAAGGCTATGAAGTAGAGTCATCTTTAAAGAATGCCAGCTTTGAGAAGGAGGCAACAGAAGCACAAAGTTTGGAGGCAACCTGCGAAAAGCTGAACAGGTTCAATTCTGAACTTGTGCATGAAATACTCTGTCTAGAAAAAGAGTTAAAAGAAGAGAAATCTAAACATTCTGAACAAAATGAATTGATGGCGGATATTTCCAAAAGGATACAGTCGCTAGAAGATGAGTCAAAATCCCTCAAATCACAAGTAGCTGAAGCCAAAATGACCTTCAAGAGATTTCAAGCGAATGAAGAACGGTTGGAGATAGAAATACAAGATGCTTGGAAAGAAAATTCTGAACTTCAGGAAAGCCAGAAACAGCTTTTGCAAGAAGCTGAAGTATGGAAAGAACAAGTGAGTGAACTTATTAAACAGAAAAGAACATTTGAAGACTCCAAAGTACATGCAGAACAAGTTCTAAATGATAAAGAAAATCACATCAAGACTCTGACTGAACGCTTGCTAAAGATGAAAGATGGGGTTGCTATGCTTGAAGAAGATGTAACGGATGATGATAACTTGGAATTAGAAATGAACAGTGAATCGGAAGATGGTGCTTACTTAGATAATCCTCCAAAAGGAGCTTTGAAGAAACTGATTCATGCTGCTAAGTTAAATGCTTCCTTAAAAACCTTAGAAGGAGAAAGAAACCAAATTTATATTCAATTATCTGAAGTTGATAAAACAAAGGAAGAGCTTACAGAGCATATTAAAAATCTTCAGACTGAACAAGCATCTTTGCAGTCAGAAAACACACATTTTGAAAGTGAGAATCAGAAGCTTCAGCAGAAACTTAAAGTAATGACTGAATTATATCAAGAAAATGAAATGAAACTCTACAGGAAATTAATAGTAGAGGAAAAATGCCGGTTAGAGAAAGAAGAGAAACTTTCTAAAGTAGACGAAATGATCAGCCATGCCACTGAAGAGCTGGAGACCTACCGAAAGCGAGCCAAAGATCTTAAAGAATTTGAGAAAACTATTCATTTTTATCAAAAGAAGATTATTCTCCATGAGAAAAAAGCACATGATAATTGGTCGGCAGCTTGGACTGCTGAAAGAAACCTCAATGATTTAAGGAAAGAAAATGCTCACAACAGACAAAAATTAACTGAAATAGAGTTTAAAATAAAACTTTTAGAAAAAGATCCTTATGGACTTGATGTTCCAAATACAGCATTTGGCAGACAGCATTCCCCATATGGTCCCTCACCATTGGGTTGGCCTTCATCTGAAACGAGAGCTTCTCTCTATCCTCCAACTTTGTTGGAAGGTCCTCTCAGACTCTCACCTTTGCTTCCACGGGGAGGAGGAAGAGGCTCCAGAGGCCCAGGGAATCCTCCGGACCATCAGATTACCAAAGAAAGAGGAGAATCAAGCTGTGATAGGTTAACTGATCCTCACAGGGCTCCTTCTGACGCTGGGCCCCTGGCACCTCCGTGGGAACAGGACTATAGGATGATGTTTCCTCCACCAGGACAATCATATCCTGATTCAGCTCTCCCTCCACAAAGGCAAGACAGATTTTATTCTAATTGTGCTAGACTCTCTGGACCAGCAGAACTCAGAAGTTTTAATATGCCTTCTTTGGATAAAATGGATGGGTCAATGCCTTCAGAAATGGAATCCAGTAGAAATGATACCAAAGATAATCTTGGTAATTTAAAGGTGCCTGATTCATCTCTCCCCGCTGAAAATGAAGCAACTGGCCCTGGCTTTGTTCCTCCACCTCTTGCTCCAATCAGAGGTTTATTGTTTCCAGTAGATACAAGGGGCCCGTTCATAAGAAGAGGACCTCCTTTCCCCCCACCTCCTCCAGGAACCGTGTTTGGAGCTTCTCCAGATTATTTTTCTCCAAGGGATGTCCCAGGTCCACCACGTGCTCCATTTGCAATGAGAAATGTCTATTTACCGAGAGGTTTTCTTCCTTACCGTCCCCCAAGACCTGCATTTTTCCCCCCAGCCCCCACATTCTGAAGGTAGAATGAGTTTCCATCAGGGTTGAGTCCGACTTCAAATGAGCCTGCTGCTGAACATCCAGAACGACAGCAAGAAACCTAACAACATGTTTGCCCTCTTCAAAAGTAATTTTGACTGATCTCATTTTCAGTTTAAGTAACTGCTGTTACTTAAGTGATTACACTTTTGTTCAGATTGAAACTTAATGGAACTATAATTCCCAGGATAGTATTTTGTAAATGAGGATGATTTAAATATGAATCTTATGAGTAAATTATTTCATTTTATTTTATTCTAGATAGTATAACTTTTAATTTGATTAATCCACTATTATATAAAGAATGGTGGGAGCTTTATATATGTAATCTTGCAGGTGGGGAGGCTTTAAATTGTCTTTATGTCAAGAACTGTATTTACTGTGGTTGTAGACAAATGTGAAAGTAACTTTATGCTTAAATAAGTTTTAGTTGATTAAAAAAATTTAAAAAATTTAAAAAAAGAAATATATAAATATGCACAGGTGGGAAGGTAGAATACTATGTAACTGTTAGAATATTTCACTTTAAACCAAGATGATCTTGGATCTCCTGTCTTATAGATTTTATATCCTCTTTCAGTACTTTGAGAGTGTAAAACATTTATAGCAGAAAGTATTCGTGTTTCCTCTGTTTTCCTCAAGAATGGTTTCTTCGCCCTCCCTTTCCTTCCCTTCGTCTTCCCTAAGCTAATTTCTTCCTATGTTTGTCATCATATCATTACATAATTGTGTTGTTATTTCTTTTGTTTTATTTTTATTTGGTGGGAACAACTTTATCCAGAACTTTTACTTGCCCCAGAATTATATAGATCAGTTTCTCCTGACTTCTTTCCCAACCTTTACCTCTGTTGGTGTTCTAATAGTTTTAGTTTTATGTTCTGCTTTTCTCTTGCTGTGGCAAGGGGAAGGAGTAAATCTAAGATAGTGCTTAATTGCAGTTGGTGAATTTGATCTCTGATTGAGCTCTCTTCTCTGGAATTCTGTTAAAAGATGAAATGTATCGTGTTCCCTGAGAGACGCCCTCAAATTTTGGATTAGTCCTTCATGCAAGCTGGGCCACCAAGCCATTGCTTCTTTTGGGGACAACCTGCCCTCACTTTTAAAAAGCATCCTAGCTCACATGCCTCCCCTAGCAGTTAATGCCACTCCAGTCTCTGCTTGAATGTAATAAAATAAAAGAAAAGTAACTATTTGAGACATGAGGTGCCCTTATTGTACACTGGGGCTTCCTATACATTTTCCGTCTTCCCTTGAACCACCACTATCCTCAGCTACTTTATGCTTCTGTTCTGTTAAAGCCCTATTTGCTAGTGGAAAAATTTAACTCCTGGTGATTTTTTTAATACTAGGCCTCTTGCCTTCCTTCCAGTGAGAGAAAAATAGAATGGTAAGCCTAGTGGTTTCTTCCTTCACTGTTGAATACTATTTATCCAAGGTATCAAGGAAGAACTTCTAATCAGAAAAGACATGTATTATTTTCACAACTGGGTAGCATATCTCACTCCCAGAATGGAAGTTAGGTGGGAATTGCAAGATTAAGGAGATTTTTCTGGATTTCTGTCTATGTATCATATCCACAGAACTCTTTCTAGAGGAATTTTATATTGAGCCAGGCATCCATTTCCACAGTCTTGCATTTCTAGATACTTCCAAAGTTATAGCACTGTTCCTAAATCATTTTTGGCTTTATTTATTAATTTATTGTTCACTTCATTTCATTAGGTTCAGTATGAAACAGGTATTGTCATCTCTTTGTGTCTACTTTGCCACCTTTCCCCAGAATAGGCCTGAATGAGATTGAAAACGTTACTTCAGTTCCTTGTGTCTGACATTGCTTGTTTGTAACTAAGAAAAATAATATTTGCTTTTGTTGAATGACTACTAATTTTTTTCCATGAACCTAATAAACTAAAAAGAAAGTTGAAATAATAAAGAGTGAATAAGTATAAAAATCCATGTTGAGTCAATCTTCCTTCAGAAACTTTTTC